GCTGGGGCTTTTCTTAGGAGCCCTGGGGTGTTTTCTGGCTTTGCAAAGGCAATGAAAATTTGAGTTGAATTTATCACCAGCTCCTGCTCCCTCTAAGCCAGTACCCGAGCTGGAGCCAGCTCCTATGCCAGCTCCCGCACCCCGGCCTTCCTGGCCTTTGCCTGTGGCTGCAGAGAGCAGGCTGAGCCAGAAGCCTCATCTCCTGGTGTCCCCTCCAGGCCTAAGGCTAGAGCGGTCTGCGCTGTGCAATGCGGAGGCTGCCCAGCCCCAGGACAGCAGCGCGGCCTTCCTCCCGGCCCCTGCGGCTCAGGCCTGTCATCCCCTGCTCTGGAGCTCGCGTCCTGGTCCGAGTCCCGGCGGCTCCACCGTTCGCAGCCCGGCGACCGCGGCGAGTCGCTTGGCCGCGAGGCCTCGGTGTCCCGCCCTGCGCGGTGACCGAGGTCCCAGGACACAGCGCAGACAGGGCGCTAGTCAGGCCTGGCCGCGGTAATCCCGCCTGCCGGGACCCTCGCCCGCCTCAGCACTCATTAGGCGCCTGGTGTGTACCCGCGCCCATGGCCGACACCGGCAGAGCCCCTGGTGGGGAAGGGACGGAGCGCGTCGCGGGAGCCCCATGCTGCCCGGGGTGGGCGCTGCTCGACAGTCACGGGAGCCGCCCCAATGGCTGGGACCACCGGGACCCACGGGCTCGTGGAGCGTCCTCCTGACCCGGCCTGGGAATCCTCCGCGAAAACGGGGAGCCGCGCGTGTCCGTGGCGTGCCCGGCACCCGGCGGGTCGGAAACGGCGCGGCCCTGGCTGCTGGCCCCGTGGGGCGGTCGCGGTGCAGGACACGGGTCACGGCGCTGCCGCTGCTCTGCGTGGCGAACCCACACGCCCGCCCGCCAGCCACTGAGCAGCGCCCACGTGCGGGCGCGGGGAGCTGAACGGCCGGGGACCGCTGGGGGGCGCTGCTTGGGCGGGGCGGATTGACTCTTGCGGGCCGCCGTACGCGCTATAAAAGGCGCGGCGCTTCCCTTCTCGTCCTCTGCGTGCGCCGGAGGCTGCCGTGGCGGGTGGGCCGCCTGACTTCTCCTCCCGGCCAGTTCTCGAGCGCCTCACCGGGCCTCGCCCTGCAGCCTCGCTCTCGCTGGCGCTGCGCGGCCTAGGGGACTGGGCTGCTGGCCTCCGGGTGCGGGGTGGGGGCAGGCTCCGACCTGGGGCGTCCTGGCCGCGCGAGCCGCGGGATGGGGGCCCGGGCCGCGGAGGAGGCGCCGCTGGTGTGTCCCTTGGTGGAGAGGGCGCTGCCGGCCCTGCGCGGTTTCCAGCCAGGAAGCTTCGGGAAGCCTGGTGAGAGCTGAGTGCGCGAATTCGGATCTTAGTATACAAAATTGCGGTTTCTTTTTTTCTCTAGGACGTCTGCTCACTGGAGATGACACGTGCGTGGGGTGTTGGGTAAGTTGGTGCATTGGAGCTGGAACAGGGTCGCAGCCGCTTGTGTTCTTGATTCTTTGCCAAGCATTCTTGTTATTTAACACGGGAAGGAGGTGACTTCGCCTGTGATGGACTTCCAGTGTGAGCACTGGCCAGAGTGACCAGGCTGACCAGCACCAGCCCTGATCCAGGTAAGAGGTGAGGCGGAGGCTTGCCCTCCTTCGGTCTGCATCACTGTCCTTGTTTGTTTTTCAGATGCAGAGGCCAGGATGTGGGCCCAGCCCTGTGCCAGGAGGCTGGCTGGAATAAAGGTACAGATAGAGGCCTCACCCCCTCTGGGACCTAAAAGCTGTTTATTGACATTACGTTCTTCAGAGTAACAAACCCCCTTGGAGGACTCTCCTGCCGGGATGTCCATGTCCGCCTTTGCTCCGAGCTGGGGTCTCATGTCTGTGGTGCTGGAATCCAGAGCCCTGACGGTAGGGGAGTGATTTTGCAACACAGTTGCATTTCACATCTTCTGACAGGATTCCTTGAGGGAGGGTTGGACCCTGGCACCTGGCCAGCTCCAGGAAGGGTGGCCAGGCCCCTCACTGCCCCATCAAGAGTACTTGGTGTTGGAGATCTTCTTCCAGAGCAGAGTCTTGAGGTGGCTGAGCACCAGCGAGTGATGGGCCTCCACCTGGCTGGCCAGCCCGCTCAGCGTGGTACAGGTGCGCAGCTGTGTGCCCAGCTCCTCGCGGAGGTCGGCGGGCGCGCCAGGCAGCAGGTAGCCCCGTAGCAGTGCGCACACCTTGGCCAGGTTGGGCTGGATGAGGTCGCCCTTGCACTGCCTCATGAGCCTGTCACACGGGGCCCTGCAGTCGCGCCCGTAGGTGCAGTCGGTGCTGTGCTCGCAGCGGCGGCCCTGCAGGAAGCGGCGCACGGTGGCCTCGGGTGCCACCTGCTGCAGGTCGGCCATCTTGAAGTCGTAGGTGGCTGTGTAGCCCACGTTGGCCAGTGTGGTCTCACACATGTAGAAAGTCCCGTAAGAGCCGTGGAAGAGCTCCTCCACGAACTCCAGCAGGCCGATGGCGATCTTGGCCCGCCAAGGCCACGCAGGCCCCAGCCACTGCTGGAGAGCACCCTGCAGGGCAGGCGGCAGCAGTGGGCGCAACAGGGGTGGAAGGGCGGCCGCGTGCCAGGCGCCATGCGGCACGCCCTCGGTGAGGTAGAGGTCCCCACAGTAGCCCAGCAGTCTGGAGGCGTGCTCCTTCTCCTGCAGGGACAGCAGCAGCAGGAACTCGTTACGCTGCAGCAGGGCCCACACGGACTTGGCTTCCGCCAGGGACACCCGGTTGTCCTTGTTGAAGTCAGCCATGAGCAGGACCTGGCCAACCAGCGCCGGCAGGGAAGGCAGGTCTCCCAGGTTCGCCTGGCGTTTGGGACCAAAAGAAAGGAAAAGCCAGCTGATTTGATGTCTGGGAGCACGACCTGGCCTTTACCTGGTCCTCCTGGCGGGGTGGTCTGCCGGCCAGACCAGCACATCTGCCAGGTTAGGGGTCCCAGCCCACAGCTACACGGGTGGAGGACGCAGCCAGCAATGTGTCAGCTCACTCTGCTGGCCTGTGTGGCTGCTGCCAGACAGACCTCCCGCCTCCTGGCAGCCTTGGGTGCACCTGGGGAGCTCGGGGGTGGGCACCTGGGCAGAGAAGCCTCAGAGCTTCCCTGAGGATGAGAATCGGCACAGGGCAGAGGGCACGCACTGGCTGAAGCCCTGGGAAGCGGCCCCTTTCCACAAGCCCTGGTCTCCATTCGGGGCACCTGCCCTGCTGGACACACGGCCCTTGACTGCAGGAGCCTCCCCTCGACCTCAGCTGCCAGCCCACCGGCGCCCCCAACCCTTGCCCCCAGCCCTGGAGAGGCTCCTTCCCTGGCAGGGCTCATGCCCAGGGGCTGGGGGATGGGAGGTCTGCCCAGGGTCCACTTGGGCCCATCTGTGCCTTTGCGCTGGGCATGTTGGTGCCAGGGCCGCCTGCTGGGCATATGACCGTGGTGTGGACTCCTGCCCTGCCCCCTAGGAGAGCTGCCTGACCTTGAGGAAGCTGAGGGTCATCTCCCGGAATTCCTTGATGGAGGTGCCCCGGGTGGGCTTGTCAAACAGTACCAGCTCCCGCCGGGGGGCCGCATCCGACCGGGCCTTGGAGTCGAGGGTCTCCTCAATGCCACACTTGATGGTTACATCCTTGTCCCGCCAGAGCCCGCTGTACACCTGGACAGGGCCACAGAGGTCCTCCGTGCAGACATCCCCCTCCCACTGCACGGGCAGTATCAGCCCCAGGCCCACCCGCCCTGCCAGTGGCTATACCTGCTGGCCCGGGGCCACCGAGAGGCAGGTCCTCCACTCCACCATATGCAGCTCACACAGGTCCTGGCAGACGGAGCCCGAGATGATCCCCTTGCGGTACTGGTCACACTGAGGAGACAGGTGCAGGCGTGCCGGGCGGGGCAGCCACACCCCTGCCCCACTGAGCCCCTGCCCACAGGCCCGAAGCTGGCAGGGGCCTCCACTTGCTGCAGTTGGAAAGCTGCCAGCCCCTCACACAGGCAGTGCCGGGGCCCTGGGTCATGCCATTGGTGGCTGCAGGATGGGGCTGTCGGCTGCAGGGGCAGCCCCGCCAACCCTCCGGTCCGGTCCCGTCCCCACCATCCTGGCTCCTGTAACAGGACGGCACAGCAAAGGCCACTGCCTGGACATGAGACACACACCACACCCAGTGTCGACCCCACGCCAGGGCCAGAGGCAGGAACCTGGAGGCAGCTCTCCGCCCAGCCGACCCAGCTCTGGACCATCCAGGCATTGGCCGGTGAACTAGAATTCACACTAGTCCCTAATATCTACACCACCAGCTGCCACACGCGCGCTCTCTGCCTGACTCTTCATTCCTGCCTCGGGTGACGCCAGGAGGGAGGATGCACCCCCTGACTCATGGCGCCCTCCCTGCCCGGAATAGTAAGTGAGACATTTCTGAACTTGTTTCCTATGATGGTGCTGACTGGACTGCGTCTTCCATCTGAAGGGCCAGGAGCTGCCCCACCCAGGCAGGGCTTTCCCTGGGACGCCAGGAAGAACAAAAGGGTGGGCTCTTGGTGCCAGAGCGATGGATGGTCAGGCTGGCAGAACCTGGACAGGAGTCAGACACGAGCCATAGGGCCTCTGTCAGAGAAGCAACCCCCTGGACACAGGGCAAACAGCTGGGTGTCATCCCGTGAAGGGCACCGCGTCCAGCCCCTCTGCTCCCCGTCAGGGCGGGCTGCCAGCCATTCTGCACTGGGCACTCATGGGGGCTCTCACGACAGATCCTGATGCCCAGAGCCACACCTGCATGGCAGCTTCTGGCTGGGTTTCCACTAATCTCAGGTGTGGGTCTCCTCCTGTCCCAAGGACTTGGCCTCCCTCTTTGGCCCGGCCCAGCCTTCCCCAGGCTGAGGCAGGAGGACAGGCTGCGGCCTCACTGTTTGCCTCAAGTGCAGCCAGGACAGGGCTCACCACCAGAGCTGACAGTCTCAAGGGTACCCCTGGGGTGGAGCCGGCAACGGAGCCCCAGCCTCTACCTCCTCTCCCAGCCCTCCGAGGCCAGTGCCCAGGCTCAAGCGCTCCGTTGTCAGAGCTGTTTGTCAAGGCTGAGAAAACGGACCCCTGGGGCCCCACAATGACTCCGGGCCTGTCCTTCCCTGTCCCACAGGCCCCCTCCTTAGCCAGACCCCCAGGGAGACTTTGTTAGCAGTAATTACATCAGGCCTGGGGCTGGCTGCCGCCCCTCCTCAGCCCCCACCCTAGCTCCAGGGGCCTGGCAGCCCCTCAATCCCAGCGCCCCACGGGAGGTGATGGAGGGATGGAGCTGGCCCGCCCCTCTGGGGGGGGGAGAATTCCTGGATGTACAGCCTCAGTTGCCATGGAGCCTGGCCAAGCAGGCTTGGAGGGAGCTGGGGAAGGGAGCTGCGGAACACCCCGCCCTCCAGGGTTGGGGAGGAGGGAGGGTCCCCGCCCCCCACACACCAAGGATGGGGACAGAAGTGAGATGGGCCAACTGGAGGCCGAGGACCCCGCCACGTGAGTCATGAAGGCAGCGTCTGTCCCGGCAGCAAGAAAACGCCGGCTCTTCGTCAAGACAGAAAAGGAAAATGAAGGAAAACTGCACACTTGTCCAACCCTCCACCTTGCAGGCAGGCCCTTTGCCACCGGAGTCCACTCCCGTCCCCAGACCAGCCAGCTCCCTGCACCCAGAGCCCCAGACCACACAGCCCCTGCACCCGGAACCCCAGACCAGCCCCCTGCACCCGGAGCCCCAGACCAGCCCCTGCGCCTGGAACCCCAGACCACACAGCCCCCTGAACCCAGAGCCCCAGACCAGCCCCTGCACCCGGAGCCCCAGCCCACACAGCCCCCTGCACCCGGAGCCCCAGACCACACAGCCCCCTGCACTCGGAGCCCCAGATCACACAGCCCCTGCGCCCGGAGCCCCAGACCAGCCCCTGTGCCCGGAGCCCCAGGACCGCAGGAGGCTGCCCTGCTCCTGGCACACAGTGGTGCTGGGGAAGGAGCCTGTGGGCCACACTGCTGTCTGCCAGGCTGGGGCTGGGGCTGGGGCTCCAGGGTCCCCCAGGGGTGGGGAGATGGAGCTGCCTCCATGGTCCTGGGCACCTACCAGCACCTAGCAGAGTGTGGAGAGGCTTCCTCAGAGGCTGAGGCGGGCGTGTGCTTGGCCTCCTCAGGGCCCTTGCCGCACATCGGTCCCCTCACCGCCCAGCCTGTTCCCCGCCTGCAGCAGGGCTCAGTGGGGACTCACGGTCTAGTTCTTGGCCTCGCGAGGGCCCTGGTGGAAGCTGGGACTGGCCCTGCACTGCTGCTGCCTCGTTGTGTGCGCTGGGCCAGCCTCTGCGCCTCTCTGAGGCGTCCAATGCCCCCACGAGGCCGGGCAGGGAACCTCCTCTGGGAAGGAGGGGACGTCTCCATGGCCCCTGGGGTGGCTTCGGGAGAGCTGGGCTTGGCCTGACCTCTGGGAAGGCTCTGAGCAGCCAGGGAAACCCCCACTGGGCAAAGGGCCAGGGCACCCTGGGAAACCGACGCTGCAGCTTCCTCTTGTTTGTGGGGGCACCTCCTCCTGCTTTGCGGCCCGGCACCCAGTAGGTGCTCAGAACCTGCCTGGCCACGTGAATCCTCTGCTCACCCCCACCCGCCCCCACCCACAACATCCCGGCCCGGAGGTCCGGCCCCTCCACCTCCTTGGTCCTTCTAGGAGCTCCAGGGGTGCATCTGATCGGGGCACAGCCTTCCCCACCCATGGCCCCAGGACGAGCCCCATGTGCCACCCTCCGGCCCTGCTGGGCTCAGAGGCCCCCTGGACTTCAAGGGTGAGCAAGGCCTGGTCCAGGGGCCCGGAGGCCTCCCCTGGGCTGGCATGGGCTCCAAACAAGTCCTGGGCACAGAAGCTCTCCTAGCTCCGGACCCCACACCCCAGTCCTCCACTGCCACATCTGGGCCTTTCCACATGTGGCCCCCGTCAGACATGGCTCTGTGGGACACAGGCCTGCCCAGGCCCACCCGGCTAGCTTCATCCACCACCCAGTTGCCAGGAGAGGTGCTCTCCCCATCTGACGGAGGAGACACCGAACCTGGGGTCTCCCTGCACCCAATCACCCTATGACAACCCACAGTGGCCGCTGCTACAGGCCAGATCCTTCTATGCCCAGGCCTGACCCCAAGGGGAGTGGAGGCATCGGAACCCTGGTCATCGGGCAGCCTGGGGTCAAAATTCAGTGGGGGACCTGCCCAGTTCTGGGCGAGTCTAGGGTTTGCCAGGAAGACAGAGCTGGGATGACCTCCCCTCTGAGCTAGTCACAGGGTGTGGAGAGGGGCAGGGGGTCACCTTGGTGTGCACTCATGTGGACACGTTTGCTCCCAGACACACACATGCTCACATACGCCAGGGGACTTAGCCCTATCTCCCTGAGGTGGAGGCTGTGGAGGACCTTGCCCTGCCACCTGCCTCAGGGGACCCCTGGTCCCAGGGGGGCTAGCGAGGCCACTAAGGCCAGCACACGGGGGTCTCTATCCCGGACCAGTGAGGCCAGCACACGGGGGTCTCTATCCCGGACCAGTGAGGCCAGCACACAGTGGTCTCTATCCTGGACCAGTGAGGCCAGCACACGGTGGTCTCTATCCCAGGCCAGTGAGGCCAGCACACGGGGGTCGCTATCCTGGACCAGTGAGGCCAGCACACGGGGGTCTCTATCCCATCCAGTGAGGACACCACACGGGGGTCTCTATCCCGGAGCAGTGAGGCCAGCTGCCCACCCCAGGCTTCCTGCTAAACATCCTCCCTCCCAAAGATTTCTGGAGTCTGCCCTGCCTTCTGCCCCCAGCCCCCACGTCTCCCCCATCCTCCTCTGGACCCCCATCCTCCACACCCAGCCTGAGGCAGCCCCGCACGTCTCCCCCGTCCTCCCCTGGACCCCTGTCCTCCACACCCAGCCTGAGGCAGCTTTGCAGATTCCACCTAGAAACCCACGTGCCTCGTGGGCCCTGGGTCTGGGGAGGAAGGTGTCTCCAGGGCCTGGTGCCCCAGCATCTTGGGCAGCAGGGGGCACGGCCCAGTCCCCAGCCCGCACAAGCAACACTTACAATGACCACCTGGCAGACATGGCCGCGACAGCGCTCCGAGTAGGACGAGTAGTGCACGTACACCAGCCAGCTGCCTGCAAAGACGCCCAGCCAGGCCAGGAAGATGCAGCGGACCCTGAGGCCTGGGAGCCGGCCCTGTGGGGGAAGGGGCTGCGTGAGGAGGTGCCCTCGGGGCACCCAGGCTCAGGGTGCTCTCAACCCCACTTCCCACAGGAAGGGCCTCCGGATCCACCCCAGCCTTCCCCTGCCATCCCCTTGGCCCCCTGGCACCCCCGTCTTCTAGAATCACCCCCAGCTCAGCGACACCCACTCCTGGCTCTGCCTCTCCAGGGTCACATACCAGGGGCTGCAGGGGCCGGAGGTGGGGGCAGGCGCTGCCCAGACTTTTCAGTGTTATGGGCAGGTACAAATAAATGTCAAAACCAGGGGACTACAGGGTGGCCGATTCTTTCCTCTGCTGAA